CGACCCACTGTCTTCCCCGCAGCTTCTTCTCCCTGGGACCCCGCACACGGGCGAGCCCTCCGTCTAGGGAGGCGGGCGAGGCCGCCAGGCGTCTGAGGCCCCCGCCAGGTGAGTGCGGCCTTCGGGTGTCCGGCCGGTCTAGGGAACCGGGGACTCACCTGAGACGCCGGGGCCTCCCCGCTCCCAGCAGAACTCGCGGGCCGAGGACGCCTCTGGGGCGGCACCGCGTCCCGAGAGCCCCAGAAGTCGGCGGGGAAGTTCCCCCGGTGGGGGGCGTTTCGGGCCTCCCGGACGGCTCTCGGCCCCGGAGCCCGGTCGCAGGAGCGCGGGCCCGGGGGCGGGAACGCGCCGCGGCCGCCTCCTCCTCCCCGGCTCCCGCCCGCGGCGGTGTTGGCGGCGGCGGTGGCGGCGGCGGCGGCGCTTCCCCGGCGCGGAGCGGCTTTAAAAGGCGGCACTCCACCCCCCGGCGCACTCGCAGCTCGGGCGCCGCGCGAGCCTGTCGCCGCTATGCCTCCGCGCGCGCCGCCTGCGCCCGGGCCCCGGCCGCCGCCCCGGGCCGCCGCCGCCACCGACACCGCCGCGGGCGCGGGGGGCGCGGGGGGCGCGGGGGGCGCCGGCGGGCCCGGGTTCCGGCCGCTCGCGCCGCGTCCCTGGCGCTGGCTGCTGCTGCTGGCGCTGCCTGCCGCCTGCTCCGCGCCCCCGCCGCGCCCCGTCTACACCAACCACTGGGCGGTGCAAGTGCTGGGCGGCCCGGCCGAGGCGGACCGCGTGGCGGCGGCGCACGGGTACCTCAACTTGGGCCAGGTGAGTGCGGCCGGCCCCGCGCGCCCAAAACTTTCCCGGCGGCCTCCGGCGCGCGCGAGGGGGGCGCCTCCGCAGTCCTGTCCGCCCGGCCCCGGCCCCGCGCGCGCGTGGGAAGGCTCCGGGACCGCTTGGGGACGGCGGGCGGCCGGGGCGCCCTGCGGGGGGGGGTGTCGCCCGGGGGGGCGCGCGCGGGACACTCGGCGGGGTGGGGGGGACTGGGGTCCCGCGTGGGCGCCCACGCAGGTCCGGCGCGCCGACCGCAAGTCCCCCGGCAGTGCCGCCCAACCCCGCGCTCGGAAGTGTGGCCTCAGAAGCCGGGGCGGCGCGGACACCTGCCGGGCTCCGGGGGAGTCTGGGCTGCCTCAGGCGTCGCGCGCCGTCCGCCGCTGGGTCCTGGGCGCCCACCCGGCTCTCCCCCGCGGGGGAGCGGCCCCTCTGCCCTCGACGGGCGGCGCGAGCTCCGGACCCGGTGCGCGCGCCAAGGCGGCCGCGGCCGCTGCTTGGGTGACATGAGCGTGGCCCGGCGTCTCGGGGACTCGCGCTCCCTCGGTGTCCGCGGCTCCCGGGGGTAGATGGCCGGGAGCCTGCACCCTGGAGCCCGGCCGCCGTCGGAGAGGCCTTGGGACAGCGCAGGGCCGGGGGTCCTGGGTTTAAAACCTCTCCAGGAGCGGAGGGAGGGCGCTTTGTGTGGGGGCTTCTGCCGCGGTTCTGATGGCCGAGCGGTGTGACCTTTGGCAAGTCGCTCCCCTGACAAGCTCCTTTGCAGTCAGTGGCAATGTCTACACCGCTGGGTTGTCGGAAAGATCTAATGCTGCGTTGCCACAGAGCCTGGACCGGGGCCTGACCCTCACCGGCCCCCACGGGGCCCTCCCAGCCCCGCAGCCCTCGGCTGTCCCCTCTTCTGTCAGTGAGCAAGCAGGCCACGCCCTGGGCACAAAGGCGGCATTACCCTCAAAGGACCTCCCGGCGGGTCCCTTTTTCCTCTCTCAACCAGCTACCGGGCTGAGGGGCGGTGAGTTGGGGTTGATCCATGTTTATGGCTCCTGGAGAGGCCGTTATTTTGAGGTCACACCAGGGGACCTCTCAGTGCAGTTAACAAATCTACAAACTACACACTCAGAGGGTTAAGTGAAGTGACAGGGAAGCACCGACTCATAACTCTAAACCTTAGTGCCAGGCAGTGTTAAATGTAGTTTCATCGTTATCCGTGGCAGAAGCCAGCAAGGTGTGGTGGCGTCCCTGATTGATAGAAATGACATTAGTTCTGCATCCCAAGCCCCACGTTGATGTACTATTAGGTGTGTGGCTGGAGGGGTGGATTCCACCATTCGAATGAAGGAATCTTCACAAGGCAGGTTCGAGTTTACTGAAAGAATGCTAGCACATCTTTGGAGACCTTTTAAATATATGCATATATATATATAAAATGTTACATATATACACATATACACACATACATATACGCACATGTATATCCATATAGATATTTAGTTTTTTTAACCACTCAAGGCCCTCCAAACATCCTGTGATTTCAGATTTTGCCGTCGGGTAGCACTGACTTCGTTTGTCTCTGTAGTTCTTGACTCTCCCTGGCTGATTGTCCAGGCTGAAGAAGGTGTTCCTCATGTTTGCGTAGTGCCCCTGGCTCCTGCCACACTTCGCTGCTGTGCCCAGGTGGCCCAGCAATTTGTCTTCAGCTAAAAGTGACTCTTAAACTACGCGATAAATTACAAAGTGCCTGGGTTTTGGGATTCTAAAATTAAATGAGCAGAATGGAGCTGAAATTGAGCTGTGAGCTCACACTGCAAGAGAGAGGCAGAGAGGCACAGGTAACTCTCCCCGGAAATTTCTATCTGTGGGAATAAAAATGCCTAACCCTTGGCCATGCCGCCCCTTTGAGACAACCTCTGTCAGGCTCACTGAGTTCTTAGTGCAGTCTGCTCTCCTGGTTTTGCGGATGGGAGAGAAGATTCGCCCCGATGCACACTCCGTACCCAGGATATTCTGGGGAGTTAATCGGGGTCTCCCCAGCTCTGTCTAGTGCAGCCAGCATGAATGCCACGCAGCCCGGTCACTCAGGCATGGTGCTGGCAGTGGCACTGCGGTGACATTCACTAACAGAGATTAGCTGGTTGGGGATAGGAGCTGTCTCAGAGGCTTGTGTGTGATTACTCACGGAGGGCCTATTACTCTTTATTCCAAAACGAGCTTTTCTTTCCCCCCTCTAAGTGCACTGCTAATGTGGAAAAGGCCTGGAGCATTTGAGCCTCTACCCACTCAATAAGAACTCTTTGAAAACCTTATTTGCCTTTTTTTCAGCCAGGAGAATTTGTGACTCATAAATAAGATGTAGATATTATTAGCTTTGACTTACAGATGAGTAAATGGGGGTGAAGTAAGGGAAGGAAGCTGTTTGTGTTCACATGGTACGCATATGTCACCTCTGACAGTTCCATCCCTGCTCATTTGCTTCTGCCGTATTCTCTGTTCTGAGGTCTCCTTTGTGAAACTCTTTCTCCAAGCCCTTAATGGGCAATTAGTGTTATGTTCTGTACTTGCCTGAATCGCAGCCCTGGTTTTCTCCCAGATAGTCGCTGTGCTCAAGGTTCTTGCTTGTTTTACTTTCTTCCATACAACTAATAACTGGATTCAGTTTATTTCACATGGCCCAGAGGTAATTTAGACTGGTGGTTATTCACCTTTCTTGTGTCATGGCTCCCTTTCAGCACCTGATAAAGGCTGTGGATCCTCTCCATTGTAAAATATGCATCACCAGGGACAAGACAAGACAGCCTCTCTTTGTCCCTCTACTCATCAGTCCAGGTAACACCACAGGATTTCAAAGGGAATAAAAATGTGGAAGTGTCCAATGTCATTATCGGCAGATGACATAACTACATGGATAATCCAAAAGAGCCTGGAGATTAACCCCTGGAGCTAATAAGGGAGTTGATCAGCAACAGCCACCTGCATGGCAGCACATCTGAGAAGACGAAAGAAACCATTCTTCATTCTTGCATAAAAGCTGTTAGATACGTTGAAATAGGTCTTTTAAAAAGGTGAGACTTTTATAGAGAAACATAAAATATTTAGAAGAAGGACTGAGAAAAGAAAGTTTAGGCTGGGCATGGTGGCTCATCCCAGCACTTTGGGAGGCTGAGGCAGGCGGATCACCTGAGGTCAGGAGTTCGAGACCAGCCAGACCAACATGGAGAAACCCTGTCTCTACTAAAAATACAAAAATTAGCTGGGCTTGGTGACACATGCCGGTAATCCCAGCTACTTGGGAGGTTGAGGCAGGAAAATAGCTTGAACCTGGGAGGCGGAGGTTGCAGTGAACCGAGACCGCACCATTGCACTCCAGCCTGGGCGACAAGAGTGAAACTCCGTCTCAAAAAAAAAAAAAAAAAAAAAAATTTAAATAAATGGAGAGATGCGTTGTGTTCATGCATGGGAGGGCTGGCTCTCATAGTTGCCCCAATTTAATCTGCAAATTCAATGTAATCTAGTTTAAGCTGTGACAAGATTTAATGTGGAATATGAAATCACACAAATGAATTATAAAATTCATATGGAAGAGTAAGGTCCAGGAATACCTCAGACAACTCTGGGAAAGAAGAGGAGGAGGGGAGTTGTGGTAACGACAGTCCAGCAGTAGAGTCAACTCAAACCCAAGCATGTGTGGGAACTTGTATGTGTGAGCTGAAGAGTTACAAATAGATGGGGAAGGATGGGCTATTTACTAAATGGTGCTGGGAGAACAGGCTCTCCCCATGGAAAAACAATTAGATCCTCACATTACACAACAGTACATTCCAGATGGGATTAAAGACTGTATATAAAACTTTAGAAAGAGCTGCAGTGGAATACCTTTGTCACACCGGGAAAGGAGTCCCTACACAAGTTATGAAAATAAATTTCAAAATGAAGAGACTGATACATTAAGATAAAAATTCTATGTAAACAAAGGCATCCTAACAGAGTTAAAAAGCAAGAATAGACCAGGAAAGTATTTACAATATATAACAAATACATTAGTACACAGATTATTTTGAAAACTATAAATCACTAAGAAAAAAAGATACACGCCAGGTAGAAAAATGGGGAAGTTTATGAATGGAGAAGTCAATGAAGAGAAATCCAAATGACCAGTAAACATAAGAAATGATGCCCAGCTTCACTCAAGTTCGCTGGGGGTTATTGGAGCACTGCAATTTAGGCAACGATGAGATACCATTTCACACCTATTGGATTTCCCGACACGGAAGAGTGTTAGCATCACGTGCTGGCAAGGATATAGAGCAATGGGAACTTTCAGATGCTGCTGGTGGAGATTGGTATCGTTTGGAGAGCAATTTGGCGATACACGGTGAGGCTGGACTTGCTAGTCCACAGCCAGACATATCCTGGAAGAACTCTCCCACGTGTGCACAAAGAGACTTGTATAAGAATGTCCATGCAGGCGTTTTTTTAAATGAAGGAAAACCCACCTTCCCTGAAGTAGAATAGAGAACTAAATCAAAATAGTCACACCATGCAAGACTCTACAGTGGTTAGAAATGAATAAACCAGATCTATATCTACACAGATACATCTCTCAAATAGTGTTGAGAGAGAAAAAAGGCAAATTGTAGGTGTCCAATGTGATCATATTCATGTAAACGTTAAGAAACACACAAAGCAGGCCGGGCGTGGTGGCTCACGCCTGTAATCCCAGCACTTTGGGAGGCAGAGGCGGGTGGATCATCTGAGGTCAGGAGTTCGAGACCAGCCTGGCCAACATGGTGAAACCCTGTCTCTACTAAAAAAATATGAAAATTAGCTGGGCGTGGTGGTGCACGCCTGTAATGCCAGCTACTCAGGAGGCTGAGGCAGGAGAATGGCTTGAACCTGGGAGGTGGAGGTTGCAGTGAGCTGAGATGAACAGGACTGCACTCCAGTCTGGCCGACGAGTAGAGTGAAACTCTGTCTCAAAACAAAAACAAAAACAAGCAAAAACAAAGCACAAAGCAATACTGTATTAATTATGGATGCTTATAGATGTAGTAAAAGTATAAAAGTGTGGGCTGTAAGGATCTGCATCAAATTCTAGTTAGCAATGACCTCCAAGAAGGGAGGGAGGGGAGAGGAACTTCAAACTTTATCTGCAGTGTACTGCTTTACAACACACGCTTATGTGTGTGGGTGTGTGTATGTATAAACATACGTGGATTATATACAAAATTGTGCCTAGACATTTTGTACTTTTTTTCTTTGTATCAGGGTATATTACATGTGGTGATGTGTACAAGTGTGTATATATACACACGTATAATATATAAACACACGTATATTGACGCATATACCTATATACATAGACATATACACAGATACACATAAAACATTGAAGAGAGAAAAAAGAAAAGGGAGATGCACATGGTACACCTACCGCATGGTGCTTCTGGACCATCTGAAGCCCACCGCTGGAGGCAGGTGCCTGCAGGCCCATGTTAAGAAGTCCCTACTTTAGATGTCCAGACTGGGCCGATCCACTTGTCAAGGAAATGGTGACAGAGAAACAGAATGTCTGGCTGCAGGTCGCATGGGCGTTTGGACAGAGCTGGACACGGAGCCCAGGAACCCTTCCCTTCTCCCCTGCTTCTTTCTCCTTCCAGTCACCCTCGCTCTAACCTGTGTGCATTGTCACCTTTGACATTGTGACTCAGAAAAGACAAGTTGCTTGTGTGGAGAGGATGGCAGCAAGGTATTCTCCACATACCAAATCACAACAGCTCAGCGTCTGCTGCTCTTGGAAATGATGTTTATCTTAAGGGTGGTTCTTGGATGCCATGCTTTCCCTTGGGTTTTTGCTTTGCCTGGGGTATTGAGCTAATTTGTTGCTTCTGAGTCTGAACATAAAAAGGCAGGCTGGCTGCCAGGGCCCTAAAAGATCTAAGAGCCTTAAATGATCTTGAACTTGCCTTAAATAGTTTTACTTAAAATAGCTACTGAGCAGGACATACCTGGCCCAGAATTTCAGGTGAGCCTGCACGATTCATTTGTCAGCAGAGGAAAATTGTCATGCTGCAGACAACTTGTTCTTGCAATGAAAAACAAGCCGAAGCCTTAACCAGGTGTTAAAATGATGGGCCAGAACTTGTTCCAGCCACAGCGTCAGGGGTTTGGTAGGGACAAGGGGAGACCCGGAAGAGCAGTCACCTGTGACCTAGTTCTCTGGGATTGGTTTTCGGTCTAAGGCTGTCTTGGTTTTATGCTCTGAGCCAAGCTGGACTGGCTGTGCGCGGCTGGCCTGCGAGAGGTTCTGGGTGTGAACTGAGGGACAGAGGCAAGATGAGGGTTGTGAAGCTCATTGTCTTAACCCTCCTATCTGACGTCTTCACCCGGATGGTGATGCCTTTAAGTGGGCAGGAGTTTAATTGACCGGACTGCCCTCCTGAGTCATTGGAGCTGGTGCGGGGAGTGGTGATCAAAGCCGAGCCAGCTGCCATCTCTGGAGCCAGAAAAGCTCCAGAAGGCAGCATCCAGGGCAGACTCAGAATCAGGACTGAGCAGGTGCAGGGGCAGACTCAGAATCAGGAGCAGACTCAGAATCAGGACTGAGCAGGTGGCTCAGCTGACTGGACCATTAGAAAGGCTTGAGTTTCTCTGGGCGGAAACCAGGGAAGCAAATGAGAAACACGGAGCTGTCGATGGGCTGGGGGAGGCTGGGACACCGCCTGATACTCCTGCCGGCTTTGAGCTTTGGGTGGTGACAGGGACACTCAGGGCTGTCCAGACCCTGTTCTCCAGTGTCCGCCAACTGCATGCCGGCTGGGAACGTCCTGAGCTTTTTTGGATCTCTGAGCCTCTACACAGATTGTGGCATCTAGAAAGTAGTTCCTCTGATCTTCTGCAGCTCAGCCAGGCTGCCGACACCTCTCCTCCTCCTTTCACCCTGCCCTGGGAGGGCTTCCGGGTTGTACTTGCCCTGGGTGGCTGGCCTCCTCCTGGCTCCTGGGACTGGGTCTTGGCCTTGCCACCGACCAGAAGCCCTGGTCTTGCTCCCACCAGCTGATGTTTCTCCTGACTATTGCTCCGAAGGCCCTCACCAGCCCTGCAGGGAGGTGTCACCAGGCCTGGTTAATGGTGATGAGGCCTTAGACCCAGGTACCTTCTGACAAACCAGTGACTGACAGGCCAGGGCCGGACCCCACACCCTCTGACTCACCTTCTACTGCTGTCACCTCGTACCTGCTTCCCAGACAAAGGTAAATCATCAGACAGAAAAGCCTTTCGGCTTCTGCCAGAATGAACAGACAAGAGGCATAGCAACCTCCGGAGACCCCACCAGCCGCCGTTTCTCCCTCTGTCCACCGGGTGCGTGCACATGCGTGTGCGTGAACGCGCACAGACTCAAAGGGCTGCACACCAGCATGGCTCTGTCTCGGGGAATCTGTACTGGCTCCTGCTCATCAGCATTGGAACCACTCACACCTCTCTCTATTGGAGGGAAAAAGAAAAGCCCTCCAGTCCTTCTAGGAAGCCACTCAAACTACACATTTGAGTCACTCACATTTCAGTCACTCAAGCTGCACATTTATCAGCTGGACTAATCATCTTTTGCTGAAACCTCCTCCTCGTGTGGGTCCCTGTCTACAAGAAGAGACCCCTGTCTACCTTAGTGGCAGAGCTGGAGGCCTAGAGGTCACCATCGCCTCCTCCTGCTCCCGTGCTCCCCCAAGCCTGTCTCACTGTCTCCTGAATGGCTCTCAGGCTCCCTGCATTGCCCCTGCCACCGCCCAGCACAGGCTGTGGCCTCTGTGGCCTCTACCTGCCTCAGGGCCTCCTCCTGCCCCACCCCACCGCCTCGAGCCCTGGCTGTAGCTGCAGCTCTGCCCATCCCCCATCTTCATGCTTTTGCTTCCTTTCAGGCTTTGCTTCTGTTGTTCTTCCTGCCCAGAACGGCTTTACCTGTCACCAGGTTCGCCCCTCAGCCTTCCCACCCGTCACCAGGTTCGCCCCTCAGCCTTCCCACCCGTCACCAGGTTCGCCCCTCAGCCTTCCCACCCGTCACCAGGTTCGCCCCTCAGCCTTCCCACCCGTCACCAGATTCGCCCCTCAGCCTTCCAAGTTCTGCTGCACTGTCAGTTCCATCAGCCGACTCACCCCGATTTCCCCAGCCCGCCGGATGTACCCTTCGTCTGGGCCCCCAGGCCCCCTGCCACCTGGACGTTGCCTGCTGGCTTGCCTGTTTCTGACACTGGGCTCTGGGCTTCCTGGGTGAGTCAGCCCAAAGTTAGGCCTCTGGCTGCTCTCTAAGGTTAGTTCCGATTCTGCCACCTCTGTGGTGGCCGGCAGACGTGCGTTCATTTATTCAGCGAGTATTGCTGTGTGCTCTCACTGGCCTGGGCACTTAGAGATAAGAAAATGTGGCCCCTGCCTTGCAAGAGTCTTAAGAGACTCTTGGTTATGAGTCTTTGTGAGGGACCAAGGCCAGGCACCTGCGCTTTGTTTAAGTGTCATTTATTGAACCACCCCCACCATCGCTTTCTCATCCCAATCGTTTGCTTTTTGGAGTCACTCGATAGGCCCTGCCACGTACGTACTTGTACATGAGGACACCCTCTTTGTGATGCTGTAGTTTGCCTCTTGGCCAGGTCAGCTCCACACTGATCTGAGAGCCCTGTGTCCCCTGAAGGCCCCACTAGTGCCCTGGAGGCCCCACTGGTGCCCTGGAGCTCACTGTGGATGCTTCACACCCTGCGGGTCCCATCATCCCATCAAGCTGTGGTTTTTCCTGATGTCCTTGTGCCTCTGCCCTTTGAGCATCTGGAGGACCCAGCAGCAGGCGCAAGGCCCCCTGTCTAGTCCTGCAAGGAAGGGGGATGAATAGCCATCAGCTGTCAGGAGCCTCACGCTCCATGGGATGGGATCAGCAGCCTAGGGTTCCCATGGCAACCAGCCCATCAATGCCCTCAGTGTCAAGACAGGGGCACCGTGGAAAGGAAGAAAGTCTCATTGTCTTGCCTTGGCTGCTTGGGCATAAACAAGCTGCGCTCCACAGGGCCCCGCAGCCACGCCCGACCTGTGGCTCTGCCCAGCCGCACATGGACCCATTTACTGAATTGGGCTGGGAAGAGGCTGTCACTGTTAGTTCTCTAATCTTCCTCGGGGGCTCTTGTATTTCTGCCACCGGCCAGCATCCATCACTTCTAGAGTCCTTGTTGGGAAAATCCATCTTCTCAGTGAGAGTGGGCAGAAACAGCCCAAATGGAGCAGACTACCGAAGCTCTGAGTGATCAGCCAGACCGCCCTGGGGGGAATCCATCAGTGGGTAATGGCATCACTCACGTTCCTGCAAGGAACCTGGACTTCCAGACTTTCCCGCTTTGGTTTCAAACACCCTGATGACAACTCTCAGACATATCTCCTGTGATCATTTAAGCAGATCACCTTGAGATGACCACTGCTGGGCTTGCCACAGGCGGACAGTCTAAGAAGGTCCTGTCCCCCTTCCTGGACTGTCCCCCTGGGAGGACCCCAGCAGTGGTCACTTACAAGAGCTTCCTTCTTGCCTTCAAAAGGCCCAAGTTCACCTCCCTGATCATTGCCGGACTCTTCCCTGGGTGGAGATCTGGGAAGGTGGTGGAGGGGAAGGGAGGGGCTGCCTCGTGTTGGATAAGGGCCCTCCCACCAGAGGTCAGGCCTGCTGTTCCCTGTCTAGTAGAAGGCTGCATGGAGGTGCTCCTGTGCCCCACACCGTTCTGCTCACCTATCTTGTACCCCGTCCTCCAGATGGGAAACCAGATGTCTCTCTGGATTCCTCCCACCAGCCTCTGCATGCACCGACCACAGCCCTGTCCGACCAGCCTCTGGGTCTTTCTCCCCTGCCACCCAGCCCATGGCCACAGCCGAGGCCGGGCCTGCTCACTCATACTCTCACTGGTGGTGAGTGTCCTGGTGACTGCCTCACTGGCTTCCCTGCCTCCCTTCCAGGCCATTTCCCACACGGCCATCCGTAGGATTCTTCAGAGCCCCACTGCTCTGTGCTCACCCAGAACCCTTCACTTTTACCACACGCATCTTCATGAAGTCCGGGCCTTTGACATTCAGGACACTTTCCATATGCTTTTTCTTTCTTCTGCACCTATCTGTTGCTGTCGTTTTAACCTGGGGGCCCCTTCCTTGTGTGGTCTACCCGGGCCCTGCCCTTCTTTGGCATTAGCCAAAGTGCTGCTTCCTGACCTGCCTGCAGCCCTGTCCTCTCCGAGCTCCACGGAGGGGCTCGGCCATGGCGTGCGGGGTGTCTCTCTCCCCGCTAGACCCTCTGGACCACAGCGTCTCATAGTCTGCGTCTTTACGTGACTCATTTTGCTTCCTGAGGCCCTAGTGCAGTTCCTGGCACTGAGAAGGTTTAGTGAATGAGAAATTGTTAGAATTTTTTATATCAGGACCTGTGATGTCCTGATTCCATTCACCAAAGGCAAATCATCCTTAAGCGTGAGTATGGAGAAAATGCTGACCTTGTTATCTTCACTTCTGCTGAGCTCTAGCAGGTTTGTGAGCAGCAAATATTTGTGATGTTTCTGTATAGTCAAATATCGCTTATGCTTTCCACCCTTTGACATCTCTTGGTACCTTGCTTTTGGGTTCTGTGTTTCCTGGGACTGAGTCTTGCTGAGTGATTCCAGTGTCACCTGCAGGGACTCTGCTCTCAAGGCCAAGGCAGATGTTCAGTCATCTGTGCCACGTGGCTACTCCGAGGCAGAACCGGCAAGTCTGGACACACCTAGCATCCTAGCCTGGTGTTCTCTGAAGCTCAGAACGAGCATCTTGCTCCTTGGTGGGCAGAAGAACAAGAGGAAAGGAAGCCAGAAAAAGAGGACCGGGGAAGCCACAGAAGAGGGAGGGAGGGAAAGTGGGAAGGAGGACTGAGGACAGGAGGCATGGGTGTGTCCTGCGGCCTTGGTGGAGCCTGTCCTGTGGAAGGTTTATTTTCTGTAAAGAAGCAGTCTGGCTCGTGCCTGTACTCAGCCTCTCTGTCCCCACACGTGACTGTCCTTAGAATAGCAACTGGGTCCTCGGATTCCAGTACCCCACCATGACTGCCGCCAGCCACTCCTATGTCAGTCTTGGCTGTCTGCCAGGCACTGCTGATGATTGCCCCCAGAACCGTACTATTAATCCCATTACACAGATGAGCAAACTGAGACCCACAGAGGCTGAGTAACCTGCTATAGTAGTAAGGGTCAGAGCAAGGCTTTCAACCTGGGCAACTTGCATTCCAGGCCTTCCTCATAGACAGAGTCTGTGTCTATTAGGAAAGGCTACAAGGAGCAGGTGGCATGTGAGCCGCCACGGAGCTTGGCTTGGGGCTTTCTAAGTGGCTAGGGCAGAGGGGTGCAGTCCAGGCAGATGGAGGGTTGGGGCAGAAGGGACCTGTGAAGAAGTCCTCCTGTACTATGGGATCCTCCCCTCCTTATCAGGGCTCTGGCCTGGAGCTCAGTTCAAAGGCTTATCTATGCAGGAATGAAGGCAACATTCTTGATGTAGAGTCTAAGAGTCTGAAGGTCAGGGAACCTTTCTTGGATACCCTCCTTTCTGCCTACCAGAACCCTGTGTTTCCTGCCTGCTGGGAGGCAAGTGGAACACAGTAGAACCAGATCCCAAGAGGAGAGAAGAGGCTGGAGGGGGACCCACAGTTGCATAGAGGGTAGCATGGCCTGGTTATAAGACTGTTTACACTACTTGATTCCTCTCAGTATAATACAGAAAGGATATGTGGATACAGAATATTTTTGCAATACAGAAAAGAACAAGAAAACCATAAAAATCACCCATAGTCCCACCACCCCAAAATAATCACTGTTGACACTTTGGGCCATGACTTTTTGTTTTGTGATTCTGTGTCTGAGTGTGTGCGTGCACACTCATATGCAGGTTGAATATCCTGTATCTGAGATGCTTGGGAAAAGAAATGTTTTGGAGTTCCAATTATTTTAGATTTTGAAATATTTGTGTTATGTTCACTTGTTGAGCATCTCTAACCTGAAAATCTGAAATTGGAAATGCTTTGAGTGTCCTGTTGGATTTTGGAGTATTTTAGATTTTCAGGTTAGGGATATTCAACCTGTGTAGGTATGCATGCACACACACACAGACACACAGACACACACACACACGCACACACATATATTCACCAATGTCTTATACAAATAGGATTGTCTACTTTTGCAACTTGTACCTCCCACGTCAATAAGTCTTCTATGGCGTAACTTGTAATGGCTGCTCAGTGTACCTTGGCGTAGCTGGCCCATCATTTGTGTCATTCTTTCCTGACGTTTAGGTCAGTGAGTTCTTTATCACTGCGTGGGGAGGTGGATAGTGCTGCAGCTGCTGTGGAAGGTCAGGACCGTGCAGGGAGGTGGAAGAGGCTCTGCCACTGCGCTGCTTCCCCGCCCCACATGCCCTGGGTCCCTGGTTATGGCGTCTCATCCCACCTACCTGCATCTCCCGTCCGGCATCACCAGCCTTGCAGAGGGTCCACACTTGGTAACATCTGTTCAGTTCAACTCATTAGGATTTTATCGAGCATTTTTATTTAAAAAATTATACATTGCATATAAATTTATAAATTTAGAGTATTATATAAATGCTCCCCCATTGTAAAGAATTCACACAGTGCAGGTGTACAAAGCAAAATCCAAAATCTCCTTCCTCCCCTCATCCGATCCCTGATTTACTCCTTCCCTGAGATGTCACCACTGTTCACACATTAGTATATGTGTCCTGTTTCTGTGCCTTAACAGACAGATACGTGCGCATATACACACAAAAAGAATTTTTGTTGTTTTTTTTTTTTTTAATATAAATGGAATCACACTAAACATGTTTTTTTTTTTGGACCTACCTAGGTTTTCTTCACTAACAGTGGGACGTCTTGGGAATCTTCCCATGCTCGTACATAGAGACCTACCTCATTCTTTTTAAATAGTTTTATGGCATTTTAGAGATGCAACATGTTTTGTTATACCACACCTGTGAATGTTCCTTTGATTTGCCTCCAGTTTTTTTCTGTTATAAGCAGTGTTGCAGTGGTTATCCTTATTCATGACTCTGCACTTGTGAGAATTTCTGTAGGATCCATAAGAACAAAACAAATACTAGTTATAATAATAAATGGTGATTGCTGGCCCTTACTGTGTACCAAGTAACTTTTCATGTGCTTTCCTTGTATTGACTCATTTAATCTTAGAAACTCTATGGGGTAGGTGTTATTATTACCCTCATTTTACAGATGTGGAAACAAAAGCACAGAGAGGTTAAGTAACTTTTTCCCAGTTACACAACTTGTAGGTGCCAGAGCCAAGATTTGAACCCGAATAGTCTGACTCCAGAGAGGGGACCTGCTGAGTCAATGTATGTGTGCAAGTTACATTGTGTTAGATGTTGGCCATGGCTCTCCCAACAGATAGTGCCAGTTGACACTGCCCCCAGAAGTGTGTGTGGGCCCCACCGATTTTGTGTAGTGATGACCAATTGTCATATTTGCCAGTTCTTATAGGTGACAAATGAGATCTGGTGGTTGTTTTAATATGCTTCTTTTCCCTCATTGTTATTCAAGTTAAATGTTGCTTGGCCAGCACAGTGGCTCACACTTGTAGTCCCAGCACTTTGGGAGGCTGAGGCTGGAGGATCATTTCAGCCCAGGAGTTCGAGACCAGCCTGGGCAAGATGGCAAGTTCCTGACTCTACAAAAAAAAAAAAAAAAAAATTAGCCAAGTGTGGTGGTGTACGCCTGTGGTCCCAGCTACTGGGGAGGATGAGGTGGGAGAATTCCTTGAGCCCAGGAGGTTGAGGAGTCAGTGAGCCAAGACCACATCACCGCACTCCAGCCTGGACGACAGAGCGAGACCCTGTCTCAAAATAAATGAGTAAATAAAGTTAAGTGTCTCTTTATTTATTAGGCATTTTAATCCTTCTCTGAATTGCTTATTTATATTCTTTGCCCATTTTTTCAGTGGGGCTGTTTGTCTTTTAATGATTGCTTTCTCTGTGTTGTAGATATTCATCCCTTGTTTTTAAGTACGTTGCTTTTCATTGAACACTGTTCAGAGTGTTTGTTGGCTTTGCCTGTTGTTGTTTGAAGTAAAATCTGCAGCACCATTTGTTTGCCAGGCTTTGGGCTCGTCACTCAGTGTAATTCAGAGATGAGTAAGACAAAGTCCCCACCTAAAATAGACAGCACGTAACTCTTGCGAGAGGAGTAGTGAACGGAATATAGGGGCGGAGTCCAAATGTTTTAGGATAAGTGAGGAGAATGGGGCAGCCTCTCAACTGGGGATTCAGGGAAGCCTTTGTGACCAGTGGCGCTAGGGCCAGACCTGGAGGGGTCCATAGAATGTTCACAGAGGAATGGGAAGTGGGGGTGTGTTTGGGCAGATGGATCGTGAGTGCTTTAATCTGCATCCCATCCGAAAACAACTCACCTTCAATGACCCACTGGAAAAGAGTCTCATGAAGAGGCTACTTACAGGGTGTGCATGGGGACAAGGGAACCAACAGAGGGTGTTGAGGTACCCGGGGACTGGGTAGGCAGTGGTGGGGAGCTGCTGCAGGGATGGAGGCAAAACAGTGTTAGCAGATCCTGTGGGAGCTGGAGCTGAGTAGGGTGCAGCCTCCTTCTGGTGCCTCCATTGGCCTGGGCAGTATTGCCTGGAGGGCTTAGTCTTCTGCAGCACTGAGCAGGGCAGAGAATGGTGGAGAGTGGGTCAGAGGTGTCAGGGGAGGTGGAGGGAGAAAAATCAGCTCAGTAAGGATAAAAGCAGAGATAGAAGTTCCAGATGTGTGAAGGCCTCAGCAATCCTCGATGCCATTAGAGGGTAGGGGGGTTCATTTGCTGCTGGTTTTACTTAGCAAACATTTATTGGATGCTGGCTCAAAGCCTGGCCCCGGACGAGGTGCTAAGTTATAAAGATGGGTCAGGCAGGCTGCGCACCCCAGTGATCACCGCCGTGGCGCCAGTTTTAGCTTTCCACGTGTCCTCTCCGAGGGTCACAGCAGAGGCCTGTGGTTTTATGTCTGTTAGACCCCATGTACCTGGATCTGTGCCTCCTTGTCCCAGTTGGAGTTTATTTAGGTGTGTCTGTCTGAGGACAGATTTTAACATGGAAAAATAAGTCCATTTTTGGCCGCCATTGAATTCAGTCTAACATACATCTTGATCTTCTGCTGTTTTTTTCCAACTTAAACAAACAAACAGAAATCCCAATTTGTGTTCCTCTTGATAAAGCCCAATTTCTATAGAAAGAAAAGAAACCTTATTGCTGTCCTATCAAAGTAACCATTTATGACTGAGCTCATTAACAGTCTTATACACGGTTCTGTTTCTCATTTGCAGGAATATGATGCCGTTAGCCAAGAACAAGAAGTTAGATTTGTTTCAGAGGCTTAGACAACTTTATGTATCATGACTTTGATAATCTAAGACCCTCACAACCATTCATTCATTCATTCATTCATTATTTATTTATTTATTTACTTATTTATTTGAGACATGAGTCTCACTCTGTCACTCAGGGTGGAGTGCAATGGTGCGATCTCAGCTTACCGCAACCTCTGCCTCCCAGGTTCAAGGAATTCTGCCTCAGCCTCTCTATTAGCTAGGATTACAGGCGCACGCCACCACCTCCAGCTAATTTTTATATTTTTAATAGAGATGGGGTTTCACCATGTTGGCCAGGCTGGTCTTGAACTCCTGACCTCAGGTGATCCACCCACCTCGGCCTACAACCATTCATTTTAGCACAAGATGCAAAAGCCTGTCTGTGGGAATAGATGCTTTCTCTTCCCCATGGAGTTCTGTGAACTCATTAGTACTTTCTAGGATTTTTGTTTGCTTGCCTGCTTTTTCAAGGAATTTGCTATTCTACCTTGTTCTGATATTTGGTCAAATCAGAAAACGTTAGAAAACCAAATTGATTCTTTCTTACACTAAATAATCTTAAAATCCAAATGAAGGCTAGGCATGGTGGCTTATGCTTGTAATCCCAACACTTTGGGAGGCCGAGGTGGGAGGATCCTCTGAGCCCAGAAGTTCGAGGCTGTAGTGAGCTATGATCATGCCACTGTACTCCAGCCTGGATGACAGAGTGAGACACTGTCTCTACAAAAAATAAAAAAATTAGCCAGTCATGGTGGCATGTGCCTATAGTCCCAGCTACTCAGGAGGCTGAGGCCAGAGGATTGCTTGAGCCTGGGAGGTCAGGGCTATGCAGTGAGCTATGATCATGCCACTGCACTCCAGCCTGGGTGACAGAGCGAGACTCTGTCTCTAGAAAAGAAAAGAAAACAAAACAAAAACCAATCCAAATGAAACCTCAGAGGTAGGTATGGACACATTAGCTCTGGGAGACTGTCAATACAAGGCTCACATTGAGGGACCAGAACTAACAGACCCACACTATCACAAGCCAGGTCTTAACAGCCTTCCTTTTCCAACCAGGGAAGGGCAGCTCTCAAACCTAACCAGAGGATCTTTCCACTTTCTCTTTTGATTGTTACTCATAAAGAGCCCTGGATGTATTTTCTATTTTCTTCTGTCAAAAGTTCAATGGCTACAGAGAACTATAGAAAATCCTGTCTTAACCCAATTTATTTTCTTATTCCAAGTTGGTTCTACTTTCCAGCAATTGGTTCCTTTCCTGGAGGTAGTTGCTTTGTGCTTGGTGTGTGCTGATGGCTGTGCCAGCCTGGGCATCTCATCATGCCAGGGAGCTGCTCAGCCTCCTCCCTGGTCTCTCCTGAAAACTGACCTCCTCAGTGGAGTCTCAGTGACCAGGCGCCACCATTGAGAGATCCTTTTGTCTCTCCAAGGTTGAGGGAACCTGTTTGTGCACTTGCCACTGTCATTCTCCCCACAGCGTCAGTTTTGTTTGAATCGTGCTGTCAGGTTGCATGAATTAGATTGCAAGTCTCGAGCTTGGGCCATGTTTCTGCATGCACCGTGGGTGTGAAACTGATGCCTGGCAGATTGTCCCATCGTTAGAAACACTGGACAGAGCCGGAAGGGAGCAGCCATGCTGCCCAACCCGTTTTCAATGCCATGACTTTGTCCTGAGGCCTCTTCAGGGAGCTGTGTTAACGTTGAGCCCAGTTTGATTTCTGCGTCGGCCCCTTCATAGCAGAAGACGACCTGCTGACTGCTGTGGCCAGGCCACCTGGCCGTGGGGCTTTGAGGAGAGACTCAAGCCAACAAGTGCCGTCAGTCAGAGCATGTCTCTGGTCTGCCTGTGTCCCCTTGCTGGGTTCTCAGCAATCTGGGGCGATGCCTCCGTTCGATTTTTTTTTCCTCAGAGGATTATGGAGTTTTCTGGGTCATTTAGCTTTTTTTTATCACAATTTCGTGTTTCTTAGGTCCATCCATAGGAGAATGGAAAAACAAATGTGATACATTCATTCAGTGAGCACTCTTTTATTCAGCAATAGAAAGGAACAGACAACCAGCATGCATAACAACGTGCATGTGTCTCATAGACAGGCCAAGTGAAAGAAACCTTACATGAGGGTGCCTGACTCCATTCAGAGGAGGTTCTAGAACTGGCAAAACCAAATGTGGGGGCATGAAAGCTGGAGGTTGACCGGGAAGGCACATGCGAGACTTTCTGGAGTGATGGCTGTCTTCTGAATCTCAGTAGGGGTTTGAGTTATACAAGTGTGTACATTTATCCAAACTCAACAAATGTGTAATTTACTTTTGCTTGTTTCATCATATCTAAATTTTATCTCAAAAGAAATAAATCTATAAGCAAATAATGATGTGTATGTTGAAGTCTTTAGGGAGATGTATGTTGTGTACTGATACTGCAGTTTACTTTGGAATGCACCAAAAATAAGATGTGTTGACAAATGGATAGAAGGATGGATGGATGGAGAGAAGTTTGATCAAGTGATTTTAGTGAATATGTTAATGGTAGAATCAAGGTAATGGGCATATGGATGTCTGCCATACAATTCATTCAACATTGGTGCATGTTTGAAAAATTTCATAGCAAGATGTTGGGAGAAAGGTATTTTTGTGGACGTGGGAGAGACCCCATGTTGTCTTTGAAGACATAATCATAAATTTATGTTTAGAGATGAGGATTAGAAGCCTTTCTAGGGATTTAGTAGGGCAAATGATGTCATCAAAGAAATCTCCTGGAATCTGGGTTCAGGGGCATTTGCTTTTGTAGAGGATGTTCTGGGGCTACACTGGCATCTGAAAGGATTACTGTGGCTCTCTGAGCCACTAACTTGCTAGGCTTTCCCCAGGCAGAGTTTCAGCCCCAGGGAGAAGCTTCCCAGTAAATGTAAATGAGCAGAGTCCGTGGTTTAAGGACCTTCCTGCGGAGGAGAGAGAAGGAGGAGAGATAAGCCGCAGACACCCCTGGCACGGCAAGGTAGGCTGGGTTGCTTGCCTGCTAATTATCTTCTCGGTCTTGCTCCGCAGTGTTTCTCTAGTTTCAGAATTTGAATTGCTGACTTTGTGTAGAATTTTCAGCCTCTCGAGTTGTTGAATTGAAGGGCAGCACCACAGCCATTCCCTACAGAGTCCTAACGGACAGGCGTCCTATGTCGGAATCCTGATCCTGTGTAACCCCGGGGATGTACCAGGGCAAATGCAGCAAAGACACAGCGGTCAGACTCCTTGTGGGAGAACCCCGGCCTAGGAGAAGCTGCTGGTAAATTTAGGGCACGTTGGAGAAGTGGGGGTGGGGAGAGAAGAGAAGAATGAAAGCATTATTCTAAGGAGCTACTTTTATTTATAGATTCTCCTAATTCTATTAAAATGAATGCCGGAGGGATGTAAAACTTGGAACACATAACACATAATAGAAATGAAAGGACATTAAACTAAAATAGGGAAAAATGGTAAAATGAGAAGAGAATCTTAGTACCAAGAGGAAGATGTGACATTTTTCTGAAATAAAATAATCTTACAGCACAGTGTATGGGGAAAGTGAATTAAATAAAGTAAGGACTTGGTTAGCAGAAAACTTGGAAGGAAACAAAATATTTCATAATGAAAAGGAGAAAGTGTTAAGCTGACTCAAGGGGAAAACACATACAGATATTACACTAATTACATTATAAAGACAGATAAATAAGATGTCATTGTTGTAAAAGGAAATAAAACTAATTAAATGTTTAATGTGCTTTAAGAGACATTGGTGAAATAAAATATATTAACTATGGTAAAATATGTGAACAGGCATAATTCGCCTGCCTTGTTCTGGCAGCCAGCACAGTACCTCACCTCCTGTGTACAAAACAAGGGACGTTTGATCCCTGAGTTGGAATGGTTCAGCTCTTTCTTCAAAAAAAATGGCAGTTAGAAGCACCTCCAACAACTGAATGTTTGCAATAATGCCAGTCCCGAAGTGAGCACTCAGCGCGTGTTGTTGCCAGTCATATTGATATCATCACGGCGATTATCATTAGCACTGGATGAGAGAGAAACAGCACGTCCTTCCAGCGTCAGGCCTTGGAGTCAGACTAGGAAAGCACTATTTTTAAAGTAGGAATTTAAAGCTAGTAAAAAGTGTCACGGAGAAGATTTCAGATCCACTGTTTCTTTTACCTTTTGTGTTGGCCGATTTGAAAAGCTTAGGATGGAAAAGGCAGAAGTTAAGCCAAACTAGGAGACAAACTGCTGAGCCATGATTCAGCAGCTGGGACATTTCCAGCCTGCACACCGTCCTCACCGGCTCCCAGCGAGGCACCCGGCTCTAGCCGCTCCATTCAGCAGCGTGTGGACACCCCTGCTCAGTCCTTCGCCTGCCTGGCATGTTCTTCGGGGCTCGTGCCCACCACCACTGACGCAAAAGAGGACCCTCTTGCCTGAAATTAATTAACTAAGGATTCTCTCTTAAAGATGAAAGAAAATAAAACTTGGGGTTAAGATGACAGACGGAGGGTCTCTCGGCACTTCACCCATGTCGGCATCTTGGAGCCAGCGTAGAAGCTTATGAAGGAATGGTTTCTCGCCTGCACACAGTCACGCAGGGCATGTAGCAGCTCTCTACACACGTGCATTTGCCTGTAAACTACAAATGCTCACTGTCTTCATTCCCAAGAGACTGAAGTGCCTGGAGAGGCTGGATTATTATCCTCTCCCCCAGCTTTTCTTGCTCTGGGCATCACTTGGGATGGATTGTACAGAAAACTGACCATCTTAATTAAATGAGCAGGAGTTGTAAGGCTCTTCTAGAATGGGAGGGCAAAGGTGGGAGTGTTTTTTCTCCCTGTAATAGTCAAATTTCCCCAGAATGCCTAAAAAAACACGTGTTTCTCATAGCGCTATTTTGATCTAGTAGTTCTTGCAAAAAGAGCTAGTGACAAAATGAGAACTTTGAGATCAGAAGAGCTGGGTACGAATCCCAGCACTTTCGACGACACCTTGATCAACAGCTGGGGACCTCTGACATCCTTGAATGTCAAATCATTCACCTGTAAAATATGATTGCAACAATCATTGCCAAAATAGAATTCTATATCCAGCTGTTGTGAGGATTGCAGCATAAACTTAAACCTCCGTGAGACGAGCTGTCATCACTAGTGCAGATGTGAGGTCTGTCTCCTTGCCTGACGGGCACACTCCATGCTGATCCTAGAGAGAGCTGTGCCTTCCTGTGTGGATACCTAACAGCAGTCCATACTGTGACCACTGGCCCAGCATCAAGGACGTGGATGGCCACTCCCAGTTATTAGTACCAACTGCTGTCTCCTTCATGGACATTTTGCCTGGGATGGTTCTTTATTGGATTTTGGAGGAGCCATACAATTCTGGGTGTTTGTGGAGTCCTGGAGTCATGGCCCACCTTCTGACACGAGAGCTGAAATTTGGAAGCATCAGATTTCTGTGATTTTATTTAACCAGTAATCTAAAAGCTCCTGCTGGAAATGGAGAGTTTGCATCCTGCTAAGGAATAATATGCTGGATGTCACCCAATTCCAGAGCATCATCAAACAGTAGCTAGGAATGTATTCAGATGCAAAAAGTAGATGATAGTGGCTTAAACAAAGTGGGGCTCACTGTTTTCACACAGTGAATATGAAGATGGACCATCCAGGGCTGGTGCTGTGACGATGATGATGATGGTGACAATGACAAGGATGACAAACTCTTACTGGGCAAGAAACTGCTCTGAGGGCTTGATCTCATTTACTACTTACTGCTAACCCACAAACTAGGTACTTTCCCTGTCTCCACATCACAGATGAGGAAACTGAGGCACAGAGCATTCAGATGACTTAACCCAATTAGAAATGGCAGAGCCAGAGCTGACACCACACTTTTTTCTCCTTTGTTATTTTTGAAACATGTTTAACATTTAAAATCTATTATTTGACACATATAAAATATTTCCCACAATATATTTGTTGGTTATACAAAGTATAACAATAGAACCTGTGAAGCCACCACCCGTCCAGTGACTAGGCTATTACCAGTATTACCTACGCGTTCCTTGCACCCTACCACCTGCCAGACACCTCCGGCTCCCGCAGGAAGCCACTGTCCGCGTGGCTTGCGTATCTCCGGCGTAGATGTGCTTAGACAACGTGTTGCTTAGCTTTGGTTTTGAGCACTGTGGGAATGATGTACTGTGTGGGGTATTCTGAGACTTGCTTTTCTCCCCCCAGTTTAACATCGTGTTTCTAAGGTTTAGCCACAGTGTGGCTATGGCCCCAGCTTAGCTGTGGTTCTCTTACTTTCACTGCTGTGAACACTACCGTGTTTTTTGGCCAGCACATCTCAATGTATCTGTCCATTCTCCTGGCATGTTTGTAATTCTTTTTTAAGAATTGTTGTTGGCCAGTCGTGGTGGCTCATGCCTGTAATTCCAGCACTTTGGGAGGCTGAGGCAGGTGGATCACCTGAGGTCAGGAGATCGAGACCAGCCTGGCCAACATGGTGAAACCCTGTCTCTACTAAAAATACAAAAAATTAGCTGGGTGTGGTGGTGGGCACTCGTAGTCCCAGCTACTCGGGAGGCTGAGGCAGGAGAATTGCTTGAACTGGGAGGCAGAGGTGGCAGTGAGCCGTGATCGTGCCATTGCACTCCAGCCTGGGCGACAGAGCGAGACTCTGTCTTGAAAAAAAAAAAAAAAGAATTGTTGCTAAGAACAGCCTTATACAAGACCGCTAGTACACAAATGCCAGAGTTTCTTTGGGGTGTGTGCCTAGAATTGGGATTACTGGGTGTACATATACGGCATATGAATCCTTTGTCAGTTAACAGGAGTGGGAAACCGTGTTTCCCAGTTTATGAATTTTTTTTACCTGTATGGGGTGTCTTCTGATTAAACTGGAGAGTTAACTTTTACATAATTGTATATAAAAATTTATTCTCTTTTAATAACAATTCTGTTAAGTTATAATTCACATAGGATGCACCTATCTAGAGCATGCAGCTCAGTGGGTTTTGGTACATTCAGAGAGTTGTACAACTGTCCCCGCACCCCATCTGATAACATTTTCATCACCCCAGAAAGAAATGCTATCCCCGTCTTAGCAGTCAGTCCCCATCTACCCCACTCCCTTAACCCTAAGCAGCCACTCATCTACTCTCCGTCTCTCTAGATTTGCCTATTCTGGACATTTCATATAATGGAATCATACAGTAATAATAGGGTCTTTTTGTATCTGGCTTCTTTGACTTAGCATGTTTTCAAGGTTCATCCATTTTATAACATGTATTAATATGTCATGATTTTTATCACCAGATAACATTCCACTGTAATGAATTGCCCACATTGTGTTTGCTCATTTATCAACCGATGGACATTTAGGTTGTTCCCAGGTTTTTTGCTGTTGTGAATAACGCTGCTGTGGATATTCACGTGCAAGTTGTATGTGGACGTATGTTTTTACCTTTCTAGGGAGCTTATCTAGCTGTGGAGTGGCTGAGTCATATGGCAGCTCTATGTTTACATTTCTGAGAAACTGCCAGGCTGTGGACCCACCCTTCACGGTCTCACCAGCCATGTCTGAGGGTTCCAGTGTCACCACATCCTCATCAGCACTTGTGATGATGCGTCTTTTTTTCTGCACCCATCTCATAGATGGAGTGGTTTGCATTTCCCTTACGGCTAATGACGTTGAACGTATGTTCCTGTGCTTTTTGGTCATTTGTGTCTCTTTTTTAGAGAACCGTCTGCTCAGATTTTTGTTCATGTTTAGTGGGTTTATGTGGCTTTTATTGTTGTATATTCTAGATACGAGTCCTTTATCAGACACGTGACTTGCAGTCATTGTCATCCTTCTCTGGGTTGTCTTTTCACTTTCTTGATGGTGTCCTTTGGAGCACGGACATTGTTTTTTTAATCCACTCTGACATTCTCTGTCTTTTGATTGGTGTGTTGAGACCATTCACATTTAAAGTCCTTGCTGGCGTTGTTGGATCAGTATCTACCGTGTTTGTAACTTTTCTGTTTGTTACATTTGTTCTCCGCACCCCTGCCCCTCCCCAACCCCACTCCTTTCTGCCTTCTCTGGTTTTCATTGAGCCTTTTAGATAATTCCATTTTGTCTCCTTGCTTAATGTGTCGATTATACTTCTCTTAAAATTTTTTTAGTGGTTTCCTTAAAGATTACAATACAGTTCATACTTAACTGATTTAAGTCCACCTTGAAGTAATACCGTGCGGCATCACGTGTAGTTCAGGTGCCTTAGATCATTACCAATGTCCCCCTCACGGCCCCATCTCTTAGGACACCATTGTCTTCCTTCAGTTAGCGCTTCCTCTGTTCTTGTTTAAGAAATCCTTCCTACCCCACAGTCAGAAAGATCTCCTCTAGTGCTAGTCAGTGTCTCAGAAGGCAACAGGTGGCCCCTCTGTCCTCTTCTAATAGCCCTCATCCCGCCAGCTCAGAGCCAGAGTGGAGCCTCAGCCGTTCCTGGGTGTGTCCGCACACTCTGCTCTGGAGCTGGGGAATGACCTCAGGAGGGGCTGAGCTGCACTGGACGTACCATCAGATGGTCCTGTTTCCATGAGCAGAACAAGACGTGCTGTTTCCACCCAGCTCAGGACCTGTGCGTCTCAGTAGCACATCAGGGCTGTAGAATCAGTGCGGGTTTAGGGCCTGTGTTTAGTAGCCAGTGGGAGGTCAGCGTGTGTCCCTGTCCCCAGCACACAGCCGCCTGGCAACAAGTGGCCATGCGAGTCTGGGGAACGTGTGAGGACAGGCTGAGGACAGGCTCACCACACACGCTGATTGCCCCTCGCAGGGCCCTTTCTTAAAGGGTCCCAGCCTCCCCGTCATTGGTCTGGACACTGGATGATGTTGCAAATCCCCACTATGGTTCTGCTCAGCAGACCCAGTAGGTCCCAGCTTCTGTGTGTCAAGCGGCATCTGATCAGGCTTGCCCTCTTTTTCATCTTGGAGCCTCTCCCCAGGTCCTGCGAGTCAAGTACACTGAGTAGCCTCTGTCCCCTTGCTTAGGTGATCACTCTGGTATGCCCGCCGCTGGCCCCTACTACCCAGGATCCCGCAGTTCCCGTGGAGAGTGGGAACCTGGTGCTGTGGGAGCATCCCTTGTCACCGGCGGGATAGAGCGGACAGCCTCCATGGACTTCTTTAGGAGGACGCTGACCCTCCCCCAGGCATTTTCCTAACCCCTTGGTGAGGAGACCAGCTCCAGGCCTCCCCAGGGAGTATAGGCCAGGTGGCTTAACAGGGTGTCACGCAGTAGATCCCTCCAGCCTCCCATTTCCCTGCATTCCCAGCAGACCAGCAGCAGCTACATTTGGGACCTTGTTAGAAATGAAAATCCTTGGACCCCACCACAGCCTGCTCGATCACAGACTCCGGGAGAGGGCCCAACAATCTGGCTTTAATAAACCGTCTGGGGCTGGAGAACCACAGCTCTGCAGGATGTCCCGGAGGTCCAGCATACTGACCTCATCAGCGATTGGTTTTTATTAATTCTAGACTTGGATTAGCCAATCTTGTAGACTATACACACCCCTCGATGTTCAAGGTTCACATTAAATGACCAAATTGTGAGGGAACCACCTTGTCCACACGTGTGGGTACATATGACCTACTTGCATTTCGTCCCGCTTGGAGCCCACCTCCCAGGCTCCTGCCCCCACACAGTGGACATCTCCTTCTGACGCAGTTCCTGTGCCTTGGGGTCTGCCTTGTTTTATGGGCCCAGGTGGCGCAGGATGTGGGTGAGTCTGTGGAGAAAGGGCACCAGCTTGCAAGGCAGCAGCCCCAGGAGCAGCCTGGGAAGGCTTTGTGCAGAGGAGGCCTGTTTCCTCCTACGTGTTGGGAGAGTTGTCTCTGCAGATGGTGGGTGAGAGTTCGCTGCCAAAACCACTGTCTTCCCTGCCCTGCGGACACTTCTTCCTCACCTTCCTAAAACTGTAAGAGACCTGGAGCCGTTGAGCATCAATGACTCTTTGACTCAGGAATCTTAAAAAATCACACCCTGGGGCTACCATGGGGGCCTTCTGGTTCTCCTTGTGTATTACTAGTTGAATGTTTATAGCTTTCAATTTCTTTTTCCCCTTCTATATGCTCTCTAAGGACATAGGAAGAATCTACCTGACCTCACAGCTTTGGTAGGCACTGTTATTGCCACACCCTCTTCTCCCAGTGGGCACCCCACACCCCAACTCCCCGGCACGTTGTTCAGTGGGACTGCCAGTATCATGTATAATCATGAATGCTGTGGATTATCCTTATTCACACACACAGACTCACACCCTCACACCCAGAAAGGCAACTATCCCAGTGCTCCCAGAATAGATGAACAACCGAATCCCAGATTCCCTTCGTGAGGATTTATTTGAAGACCACTTTCAGTAACAATTACTTTATCAGTGGAGGTCTCAGCAGGAAAGATACGGCACATAGTAGAGCACTTTGAGGAAGGTCACTAGACCGGTTCCCAAGGCATGGGCGGAGTTCAGAGAAACCACCAGGAACTGGTAGCAGCAGAATTGTTGCAACGCTTGGCCCCAAAGGAAGAGGGGAGGGAATGTTGATGGCACCTGGAAGGAGAGGTTGTATTGACAAGTCTCCTTGGTAGAGCAGTGATATTCGGGGAGAAACACGGCCAGCCAGAAGTTACCCTGTAGAAGGGGGCAGAGGAGAAAACAAGCCAATTCGACCCTCCTCCCAACCTGCCTCTCTCGTCTCTCCCATTTTCTGTTTCCAAAACCGACCCACAGTCAGAGGGCAAAGGAGCCAACCAGAAGGCCCCTGTGTGTGATTTTTAAGATTCCTGAGTCAAAGAGTCATTGATGCTCAACGGCTCCAGGTCTCTTACAGTTTTAGGAAGGTGAGGAAGAAGTGTCCGCAGGGCAGGGAAGACAGTGGTTTTGGCAGCGAACTCTCACCCACCATCTGCAGAGACAACTCTCCCAACACGGAGGAGGAAACGGCCCTCCTCTGCACAAAGCCTTCCCAGGCTGCTCCTGGGGCTGCTGCCTTGCAAGCTGGTGACCTTTCTCCACAGACTTGGGCCCCCATAGCCATGTGCCTGGGGCTGAAAGCACGGTAGAGGAAACCGGAAAGTGGATTTAGAGGGACAAACAGAAGATATCCAACCCACTCTCAGACGTCCTCCTACAAGTTTTAGTTTTACTTCTCACACTTAAGTATTTAATCTAGCTCAAATTGGTTTTGTGTTTGATGTGAAGTAGGGATTTTATTTTATTTTTTTCTCATATGAATAACCACCTTTTCCCAGCATCATCAGTGGATTAGTTCCTCCTTTCAACACTGATATTCTATCAGTAAATCAAGTTCTGTATTTGCATACAGATTGTCTCCCTTTTCTGTTCCACGAGTTAAACTTGTCTGTCTCTGACCCAGTGCCTCACAGACTTCAGTACTGTATCTTCATAATAAGGCTTGATATGTGGTGGGGCAAGTCTTATTCTTTTTCAGGAGTTTTAGGCTATTCTTGGCCCTTTGTTGTTTCATATTAACTTTGAATCAACTTGACAAGTTCCACAAAACAAAAGCTGTTGGGATTTTGACTGAAATTTTATTTAATATATACATCTATCTATCTAATGTATCTTTATGATATGGGACCTTCCTATCCATGAGCATGGTATCTCTTTATTTAGGTCTCCTTTAAGTATTAGTAAAGTTTGTAAATTCTTATATACACAACTTACACATCTCTGATAAAGGCATAGGTACCTTAAGTGTCTAACAGTTGTTGCTAGTATATAGACGTGCAGTTGATTTTTTAGATTGGTCTCACATCTAGCCACCTTTCAATAAAGTCCCTTATTTCTTCCAATAATTTGTCTATTTTTTATGTAAACCATAGGAAACCATAGATTTGATATGGTTATCTATGTAGATAGTCATATCATCTGTGAATAATTGTAGTTTTGTCTCTCCCTAATCAATCTTTAAGCTAATTATTTATTTATCATGGCTGTTGTTGACTAGAACTTTCAGTATAATGATGAATAAAAGCATTGATTTTGGGCAGTCTTATCTTGTTCTTGATTTTAAAGGGA